CTGAGGCAGGAGAATCGCTTGAACCCGGGAGGTGGAGGTTGCAGTGAGCTGAGATTGTGCCATTGATCGCGCCATTGCACTCCAGCCTGGGTGACAGAGTGAGACTCAGTACCAAAAAACAAACAAACAAAAAACAAACAAAAAATGAGAAAGGCTTTTACTCTCTGCCCCCATTGCTGAGTCCCCAACATCTCAGCGTCTCTGTCTTTCTAATATCTCTGTCTCCCCTTTTCTGTCCCTGGGGCCTCTCCGTCCCTGTCACTCTGCCCCGTGTCTCTGTTTGCCTGGTGCCTTTCTTCAGCTGCGGCATCCTCTGTCTCAGAGTCTTGGTGTCTCTGTTCCTTTCCCCTCGGGGTCTCCCTGGGTCTCCCCAAGTCCCTCCTGCTGTCTTCCTCCCGCTCTCTGATCTCTGACTCCCAGAACCTCTCCCTCTGTCTCCAGGGCTGCCCCTCTGATCCTCTTTGCTTCTCTGGTGTGTCTCTCTGGCTGCCTCCATCTCTGTGGATCTCCATCTCCCTGTCTCTGTCTCAGTCTGTCCTTCACTCTGTGTGTGTGTGTGTCTCTCTCTCTCTCCTTCCCTTCCACTCCCTCTTCCTCCTGCCTCCACCTCTCCAGGCCCCTGTCTTGTCCCTCCGTCCGGCCTTTCTCTGCCTTTCCGTCCTCCTGCCTCCCCATCTCTCTCTGCTAGTCCTGGTCCAGCCGGACCCCCACCCACAGTCGGGCCCCAGCGCTTGAGCCTGAGTGTCTGCTCCGGCCCGTGGAGGTGGAGGGAGGGGACGCCAATGACCTCACCAGCCCCTCTCCGACCACCCCCCCCTTTCCCTTTTCAACTTTTCCAACTTTTCCTTCCGTGCCCTCCTCCGAGCGCGGCGGCGTGAGCCCTGCAAGGCAGCCGCTCCGTCTGAATGGAAAAGGCAGGCAGGGAGGGTGAGTCAGGATGTGTCAGGCCGCCCTCCCCTGCCGCCTGCCCCCCGCCCGCCCGCCCCAGCCCCCTATATAACCCCCCAGGCGTCCACACTCCCTCACTGCCGCGGCCCTGCTGCTCAGGGCACATGCCTCCCCTCCCCAGGCCGCGGCCCAGCTGACCCTCGGGGCTCCCCCGGCAGCGGACAGGGAAGGGTTAAAGGCCCCCGGCTCCCTGCCCCCTGCCCTGGGGAACCCCTGGCCCTGTGGGGACATGAACTGTAAGTTGGTTCATGGGGAGGGTGGAGGGGACAGCCTGAGCTCTCTGCCTTATCCTGCCCCCAGGTGTTTGCCGCCTGGTCCTGGTCGTGCTGAGCCTGTGGCCAGATACAGCTGTCGCCCCTGGGCCACCACCTGGCCCCCCTCGAGTTTCCCCAGACCCTCGGGCCGAGCTGGACAGCACCGTGCTCCTGACCCGCTCTCTCCTGGCGGACACGCGGCAGCTGGCTGCACAGCTGGTAGGAGAGACTGGGCTGGGGCCAGCACAGGAAGGGGCCACCTCACAGCTTTTTTCCCTGCCAGAGGGACAAATTCCCAGCTGACGGGGACCACAACCTGGATTCCCTGCCCACCCTGGCCATGAGTGCGGGGGCACTGGGAGCTCTACAGGTAAGGGCAAGGGAGTGGGCTGGGGACAAGGTGGTGTTCTCTGATGTCCCGGCTCTATCCCCAGCTCCCAGGTGTGCTGACAAGGCTGCGAGCGGACCTACTGTCCTACCTGCGGCACGTGCAGTGGCTGCGCCGGGCAGGTGGCTCTTCCCTGAAGACCCTGGAGCCCGAGCTGGGCACCCTGCAGGCCCGACTGGACCGGCTGCTGCGCCGGCTGCAGCTCCTGGTATGTCCTGGCCCCAAGACCTGACACCCCAGACCTGTGACTCACCTCTCTCCTCTCCCCACAGATGTCCCGCCTGGCCCTGCCCCAGCCACCCCCGGACCCGCCGGCGCCCCCGCTGGCGCCCCCCTCCTCAGCCTGGGGGGGCATCAGGGCCGCCCACGCCATCCTGGGGGGGCTGCACCTGACACTTGACTGGGCCGTGAGGGGACTGCTGCTGCTGAAGACTCGGCTGTGACCCGGGGCCCAAAGCCACCACCGTCCTTCCAAAGCCAGATCTTATTTATTTATTTATTTCAGTACTGGGGGCGAAACAGCCAGGTGATCCCCCCGCCATTATCTCCCCCTAGTTAGAGACAGTCCTTCCGTGAGGCCTGGGGGGCATCTGTGCCTTATTTATACTTATTTATTTCAGGAGCAGGGGTGGGAGGCAGGTGGACTCCTGGGTCCCCGAGGAGGAGGGGACTGGGGTCCCGGATTCTTGGGTCTCCAAGAAGTCTGTCCACAGACTTCTGCCCTGGCTCTTCCCCATCTAGGCCTGGGCAGGAACATATATTATTTATTTAAGCAATTACTTTTCATGTTGGGGTGGGGACGGAGGGGAAAGGGAAGCCTGGGTTTTTGTACAAAAATGTGAGAAACCTTTGTGAGACAGAGAACAGGGAATTAAATGTGTCATACATATCCACTTGAGGGCGATTTGTCTGAGAGCTGGGGCTGGATGCTTGGGTAACTGGGGCAGGGCAGGTGGAGGGGAGACCTCCATTCAGGTGGAGGTCCCGAGTGGGCGGGGCAGCGACTGGGAGATGGGTCGGTCACCCAGACAGCTCTGTGGAGGCAGGGTCTGAGCCTTGCCTGGGGCCCCGCACTGCATAGGGCCTTTTGTTTGTTTTTTGAGATGGAGTCTCGCTCTGTTGCCTAGGCTGGAGTGCAGTGAGGCAATCTGAGGTCACTGCAACCTCCACCTCCCGGGTTCAAGCAATTCTCCTGCCTCAGCCTCCCGATTAGCTGGGATCACAGGTGTGCACCACCATGCCCAGCTAATTATTTATTTCTTTTGTATTTTTAGTAGAGACAGGGTTTCACCATGTTGGCCAGGCTGGTTTCGAACTCCTGACCTCAGGTGATCCTCCTGCCTCGGCCTCCCAAAGTGCTGGGATTACAGGTGTGAGCCACCACACCTGACCCATAGGTCTTCAATAAATATTTAATGGAAGGTTCCACAAGTCACCCTGTGATCAACAGTACCCGTATGGGACAAAGCTGCAAGGTCAAGATGGTTCATTATGGCTGTGTTCACCATAGCAAACTGGAAACAATCTAGATATCCAACAGTGAGGGTTAAGCAACATGGTGCATCTGTGGATAGAACGCCACCCAGCCGCCCGGAGCAGGGACTGTCATTCAGGGAGGCTAAGGAGAGAGGCTTGCTTGGGATATAGAAAGATATCCTGACATTGGCCAGGCATGGTGGCTCACGCCTGTAATCCTGGCACTTTGGGAGGACGAAGCGAGTGGATCACTGAAGTCCAAGAGTTCGAGACCGGCCTGCGAGACATGGCAAAACCCTGTCTCAAAAAAGAAAGAATGATGTCCTGACATGAAACAGCAGGCTACAAAACCACTGCATGCTGTGATCCCAATTTTGTGTTTTTCTTTCTATATATGGATTAAAACAAAAATCCTAAAGGGAAATACGCCAAAATGTTGACAATGACTGTCTCCAGGTCAAAGGAGAGAGGTGGGATTGTGGGTGACTTTTAATGTGTATGATTGTCTGTATTTTACAGAATTTCTGCCATGACTGTGTATTTTGCATGACACATTTTAAAAATAATAAACACTATTTTTAGAATAACAGAATATCAGCCTCCTCCTCTCCAAAAATAAGCCCT